ACATATACATACATATATACATATACATACATATATATACATATATACATATACATACATATATATACATATATATATCGCATTTTCTTTATCCAATCATCTGTCGATGGACACTTAGGTTGATTCTATGACTTTGCTACTGTGAATAGTGCTACAGTAAGCATGTAAGTACAGGCATCTTTTTGATATAGTGGTTTATTTTCCTTTAAGTAAATACCCAATAGTGGAATTGCCAGATCAAATGGCAGTTCTATTTTCAGTTCTTTGATAAATCTCCATACTGTTTTCCATAGAGGTTGTACTAATTTACATTCCCACCAATAGCATATAAGCGTTCCCTTTTCCTTGCATCCATACCAACATCTGTTGGTTTTTTACTTTTTAATAATAGCCACTCTGACCAGTATAAGATGGCATCTCAGTGTGTTTATGTGTGTGTGTTTTCTCTCATCATATCTCATTATAACCTCAAATTCCTGGGCTCAAGCAATCCTCTTGCTTCAGCCTCCCAGTGTCTAGGACTACAGGTGTACACCATCATGCCTTGCTCTTTTTTTTTTTTTTGGTAGATATAACATCTTACTATATTGCCCAGGGTGGTCTCAAACTCCTGACCTCAGCAATTATTTTGTGTTGGCATCCCAAAGCACTGAGATTACATATATGAGCTACCTCCCTAAAATAAGGGAAGTGAGCCAGAAGCTCTGGGCCCAGCCCATGATCTCAATCGGGGCGAATATCCCCGCCTCCTGACCTCAATTTTCCTAAGCTAGAAAGGACCTTTCGACCCTCCGACTTGTGCCCATAGTAAAGCGGCGGCCCTAAGACGACGCGGGGGTCCTTGTGCGCACTTAAATGGAGTCGGCTGCGCTTGGTGAGTTCCCACACCCGGTAGATGTGAGGGAAAAACTGCCTTACTCAGAAGGCACCACCCCTTGCGTCGGCCGCGGACTCTAGGCCAATGACGGGCCAGGACACGGGCGATTTCTGCGGGCCAGGGCGGCGGAGGTGGGACTTCCGCTTCGTCGCGTGACGTCATCTCCGTGAGCAGGATTGGCCCTGGAACAGTGTGGGGCCTGGACCGCTGGGTAGGCGCGTCCAGCGGCCTGAGCAGGGGAGGGTAATGAGGCTGTTACGCGCCTTCTCCGCATCTTGGCGGGAGCCTGACGCCCCGCTTCTTCCCTAACGGGGTGTTCCACCGGCGCCTGCCGAGGCCTAGGCCTCCGCAGCCGCCCTCCGTCTCCTCAGCCCCGACGCTGCGCCCGCTTTGTGCGCATTTTTCTCTGGGGAAACTGAGGCTCCGAGTGCGAAAGTCAGCCGAGGTCGCCCCGCCCAGGACAGAGAAGGGCTGGGGGTCGGCTGAGCCGCGGCATTCCCGGGCCCCGCTAGGGCTGCAGGGTCTCAGGATGGCAGCCTCGGCGCAGGTGAGTGGACGAGGTTTTGGCCTTGCTGCTGCGGAAACACTACTATCTCTGTTTAATTTTCCAGGTGTCTGTGACCTTTGAGGATGTGGCTGTGACATTCACCCAGGAGGAGTGGGGACAGTTGGATGCAGCCCAGAGAACCTTGTATCAGGAGGTGATGCTGGAGACCTGCGGACTTCTCATGTCTCTGGGTAAGGCCCCTTCTGGTCCTGTGCTCCCTTAGTCCCTGTGTCCTCTTTTGTTCTCCATGCACAGGCTGTCCTTTGTTCAAACCAGAGCTGATCTACCAGTTGGATCACAGACAGGAGCTATGGATGGCTACAAAAGACCTCTCCCAAAGCTCCTATCCAGGTAGGAGCCAACAGCTGGGAAGGTGGGGGTCAATAAGCCTTTTTGTGTATTGTGTTCGTTCCAGGTGACAACACAAAACCCAAGACCACAGAGCCTACCTTTTCTCACCTGGCCTTGCCTGAGGAAGTCTTACTCCAGGAACAACTGACACAAGGAGCCTCAAAGAACTCCCAATTAGGGCAATCCAAGGATCAGGATGGGCCATCTGAAATGCAAGAAGTCCACTTGAAAATAGGGATAGGCCCCCAGCGGGGGAAGCTGCTGGAGAAAATGAGTTCTGAACGTGATGGTTTGGGGTCAGATGATGGTGTATGTACAAAGATTACACAGAAACAAGTTTCAACAGAAGGTGATCTCTATGAATGTGATTCACATGGACCAGTTACAGATGCCTTGATTCGCGAAGAGAAAAATTCCTATAAATGTGAGGAATGCGGGAAAGTGTTTAAAAAGAATGCCCTCCTTGTTCAGCATGAACGGATTCACACTCAAGTGAAGCCCTATGAATGCACAGAGTGTGGGAAAACCTTTAGCAAGAGCACTCATCTTCTTCAGCACCTCATCATCCACACTGGGGAGAAGCCCTATAAGTGCATGGAGTGTGGGAAGGCTTTTAACCGCAGGTCACACCTCACACGGCACCAGCGGATTCACAGTGGAGAGAAGCCTTATAAGTGCAGTGAATGTGGAAAGGCCTTCACCCACCGCTCCACTTTTGTCTTGCATCACAGGAGCCACACTGGAGAAAAACCCTTTGTGTGCAAAGAGTGTGGCAAAGCCTTTCGAGATAGGCCAGGTTTCATTCGACACTACATCATCCACACGGGAGAGAAGCCCTATGAGTGCATTGAGTGTGGGAAGGCCTTCAACCGCCGGTCATACCTCACGTGGCACCAACAGATTCACACTGGAGTGAAACCCTTTGAATGCAACGAGTGTGGAAAAGCTTTTTGCGAGAGTGCAGACCTCATTCAACACTACATTATCCACACTGGGGAGAAGCCCTATAAGTGCATGGAGTGTGGGAAGGCGTTCAACCGTAGGTCACACCTCAAGCAGCATCAACGGATTCACACTGGGGAGAAGCCTTATGAATGCAGTGAATGTGGAAAGGCCTTCACCCACTGCTCCACTTTTGTCTTGCATAAAAGGACCCACACAGGAGAAAAACCCTATGAATGCAAAGAATGTGGAAAAGCCTTTAGTGATAGGGCAGACCTCATTCGCCACTTCAGCATCCACACTGGAGAGAAACCCTATGAGTGCGTGGAGTGTGGAAAGGCCTTCAACCGCAGCTCACACCTCACGAGGCACCAACAGATTCACACTGGAGAGAAACCCTATGAATGCATCCAGTGTGGGAAAGCCTTTTGCCGGAGCGCAAACCTTATTCGACACTCCATCATTCACACTGGAGAGAAGCCGTATGAATGCAGTGAGTGTGGAAAGGCTTTTAATCGCGGCTCATCCCTCACACATCATCAAAGGATTCATACTGGGAGAAACCCTACCATTGTAACAGATGTGGGAAGACCTTTTATGACTGCACAGACTTCAGTCAACATCCAGGAACTTTTATTAGGGAAAGAGTTTTTGAATATCACCACTGAAGAAAATCTGTGGTGAAAGGGAACATCTTACCATCTGGCCATTCACACTGAAGAGAAACTTCATAAGCATCCTCTCTTTGAGAAAACGTGTAATAGATGATCATTTGTCGTCTAAACAATCAAGTTAGAAATTGAACCAGCCTGGAGTCTTATTCTCCACCTGAGAATTCACCCATGAGAGAGACCCAGTGGTTGCTATGCACTTAGGAAAACTTTCAGCCACATCTTTCTTCTTAGTTTACAGTGAAATATTATCTCAGGGATATTTTTTTTTTTTTTTTGAGACGGAGTCTCGCTCTGTCGCCCAGGCTGGAGTGCAGTGGCGGGATCTCGGCTCACTGCAAGCTCCGCCTCCCGGGTTCACGCCATTCTCCTGCCTCAGCCTCCCAAGTAGCTGGGACTACAGGCACCCGCCACTACGCCTGGCTAATTTTTTGTATTTTTAGTAGAGACGGGGTTTCACCGTTTTAGCCGGGATGGTCTCGATCTCCTGACCTCGTGATCCGCCCGCCTCAGCCTCCCAAAGTGCTGGGATTACAGGCGTGAGCCACCGCGCCCGGCCATCTCAGGGATATTTAAACAAAGGAAGAGGAAATATAGGGAAGAGAAAGAAACCACAGCTTCTTTTAGACTTGTCTGACAAGCCTATGGCAATTTTGTCGTCCCTTTGTTATTTTATGTGGGAGAGGGAAATGTTTCAGAAACGAAAGATCTCATCCCCTTTATTTTTCTGTGTATGCATTCACTGCTGCCCAGTGTCAGAACAGTTATACAAACGAGGGCTTGAAAACATTTTGTGAAAACTTGCTTAGTCCTGCAACGTTCTCCACTCTCGAGGTGCAGAAGCATACATCTTTATAAAAAATATGGAGGCTTGAGTTATGAAACACTTTTATAAGGAGATAAGGATGTACATATGTTTGGACACATTGTCCACTTCAGATGCTTGTTTAAAAAAATGTTTCACCATGTGTCTTTACCCAATACACATACTTTTTCTTGATGTGGATTTACTTTTTTTTTTTTTTTTTAAGTTTTCCTGGGATAGGGATGATAGTGTAATTGTTCATGCCCACAGTAATCCTGGGAATCTTAGTTTTTTCCTATGATTGTGGTTTCTCAGCTTCTTTACCTCTCCTTTGAGTTAGGTCCACCTCAGTTTTCTAAAGGTCAAATTAAGGCCCCCCCAAAAATACAGTATGTAGCTGAATTCCTTTGAAAGATCATGATAAACTCAGAAGAACAAACATAGAAGGAATGTCATTTTTAATCTTTTTAAAGAGTGTGTGAAAATTCACTTTAACTGGAATTTTAACAGGCAAGCCGGCATGCATATATGTAGGGATGTGTGACTTTCACAGTTGTCACCATGGACTTAGGCTTGATTAAAATGCTACACATTTAGAGCGTTTTGTAATTCCTTTTTTATATTTTTAAGACTAGATTTTGAGCCATGTGATAGTTTTACCTCATATTAAATATATTGTACAGAAGTAAAAATAATCATGTATTCACTTTGAACTCCTCAAAGCCTTTTTTATTTATTTACTTAT